GGGCTTGGGCCATGGGACTGCTCAGGGCTGCCGAGTCCCAGCTGCGCCCCTCCCTGGCTGCATGACCTCGGGCAAGTCGCGGCCTCTCTGTTCTCTGTGGGGTGGGGACAGTGGTAGTTCCTGCTCTAAGGATATGATGAGACCATCTTTACCACCCAGTTGGTGGGAACCGTTGCGCTCCCTCCTCACACCCCTGGCCTTGGGGAGCTCTGTGCTTCCTCTTCTCTCCCGGGCTGACTCAAGCACTCGTCCTCAGGGTGGTGAAGACTCCCGGCTCTCAGCTGCCCCCTGCATCAGACCCAGCAGCTCCCCTCCCACTGTGGCTCCCGCATCTGCCTCCCTGCCCCAGCCCATCCTCTCTAACCAAGGTAATCGTGTATGTATCTTGCTTCTAGTGGAGCCACACAGCCCTGCCTGGGCCCCCTGGCTGGGCTGGGGTTGGGGGAGAGGTGCCAGCACCTGCTTCCAACAGGGTCAGACACAGGGAGGGCAGTGCCTTCTGCAGGCTGGTCCTCGCGGGGGGACACATGGCAGGGGTGCCTGGCCTGATGCCAGCTGTTGCTTGCTTGGTGAGGACTCCCAATTGCTCTGATGCCCACATCCAGCTCCTCTAGGAGACCGCAGGGTGTCTGACAGGCCCTGAGGCTGCCCTCTGAACAGGCTCGGGGCTGTTGGCTCATGGGACCCATTCCCTCACCGGCAGCACAAGCAGGTTGGCTCCTGGTTACAGGAAGCCGGGCTTGTGACTTTACTGTCTGGAGCCCGAATCCCTGTGCAGGGAAAAGCTTGCTTTTATCACTGCCTCATCTCTGTGGGGTGACCCAGCCCCAGAACACCATGTTTGTGGGGCCAAGATGGGCCATCTCTGTCCCTGTGGACCCATGGAAGACCAGGCCCATTCGTCTGCCCACTATCTTAGCGTTTTCAAAGGGCTTTCACCTCTGAACCCAGGCATCCTCGGAGATGAGTGAGTGAAGCAGGTCTCATGAGCGTGTCTGCTGGCCCGGCCCCCACGGAAGAGGGGAGGGTGTGCCGTCCCGAGTGGAGCCGAGGCTCGGGACACGCAGGAAAGGACGCCGCCTGCCCGGGCTCCTGGAGACGCAGAACTTGGTGTGAGGTCTTGGGAAAACAGTTCAACCCGATGTTTTAAGAGCCAGAAAAACATTCCCACCCCTTGACCTGGTAACCCCACTGGTGGGGATTTTCTCTTAGAGGGATAAGATACCGGGAAGGGGAGGTGAAATGCTCACCACTGCCAAAACACGGGCTGCAACTGCAACATCGGAGGATGAGAGGGAGAGTCGGCTGTGGTGCAGAATGCTCAGCAGCCCTCCCAGCAGGGACAGGAAGACTGGGCAGGAAGAGGGGAGAAGCATTCAAGTTAAGGCAAAAGGCCCAACGCAGAGCAGCACACTGAGGTCACACCTGTGAGATGTGGAAGAGAATTCCTGAGCGTGGAGCGATGGGGTTAGGTGCCAGGATGATTGCCCATTTTGCTTCTGTCAGACTCTTGACTAAGGATTTCTGGTTGCATTTTATTACATAAAAGCCAGGGAGGTTATATCACGGTGAGAAAGCTTCCCTGACGCTGCCTCCTGTAGCGCAGCCAAGCGAGCCTGTGGAGGTACCATATGACTGTAGGCCTCTGGGGACAGGGAGCTGCATCTGCTTCTCAAGGCCAGGGACACAGCCATTTCTGCCAGCATCTGTTGATCAGTGAGTGAGTGAGTGGGCAGGTAGAGCAGGAGCCAGTGAAGAGCAGGCCCTGGATGGGTGGGGATGCACCATGTCCCCAGGCTGCAGCTGCAGGCAGCCCCCCACATTGTCGGAGAAGCCTCTGCACCAGCTCAGCCCCCTCCTCACTCCCCTTGTGCCCTGGGGACACTCTGCAGAGGGGCACTCTGCAGTCTGTCCCCGCCATCGCTGGACTTCTGGACATGGCCTCCAGATTTGCACCTCTTAAATAAAACTGCAGTGGATGTCTTTGTGTGCACCTCTCTTTCCTTTTGGTGAGAAACAGCAAAGATCGGACCCCTAAGGACTCTCCTGATGTCTCCGCTCTATCCGCTGAGTGCCCTTTCTGACCACTTGTTTGTACAGGCCACGGTCCAGGACGGGAGCAGATAGACTGTCCCTGTCCCTGTCCACATTTCCTTGGTCCAAACAGGGCTTGTGGGAGGTAGTGGCAAAAGGTGTTGGTCTTTTTCTCACTGATTTGGAGGCCTCCCCGTGTGTTTTTTCAGCCGCGTGTTCCTGGGTCTTGCCTGGATGGACAGGGTTTTTTAGCGCGTGGGAGCAGCTTTGCTGACCCATGCCTGTTGCTTCCAGCCTGATTCCCGAGAAGGGAGCCTGCTTGCGAAGGAACTGGCACTCGGGCCTGCCTGAAGGGGGCGCTGTCCAGACAACACCCAGCCTCCCGTCGTGGCAGGCGCTGTCGGAGCCATGGATGATTGTGACCAATAGGGGTGGTCGCCAGAGTTGATTGTCCAGCCAGGCCCAGGGGCTGAGAGGAGGCTGTGTGGAGAGGTGGTTAGGAGCCAGGGCTCGGTCAGCTGAGTTCGCATGCCAGCTTCCTAGCTGTGGGACCTCAAGCAACTTGTAGCCCCTCTGAAGCTGTTTTCTCAACTGTGAAGTGGACGCACCCTACTTCATTGATTCTAAGAGGCACGCATTTCCACCTTGTGACTTCTCTGAAACTGAGGTGCGTCTTTCAGTCAGTGGCGTCTCATAGTCGCTGTCAGCCAGCTGGTATTCGAGATGGAGTCGTGGAAAACCCGTGGACACCTTCCGCTAGGACCAAGATGGCGCCACCTGCCGCATCTTAGATTTGATGAAATGTGGTAAATAACGAGAGGCATGCATGAGCGAATGCGCCTGCCTGCCCACCCGCCCTGGTCTCTCCAGGAATCATGTTCGTTCAGGAGGAGGCCCTGGCCAGCAGCCTCTCGTCCACTGACAGTCTGACTCCCGAGCACCAGCCCATTGCCCAGGGATGTTCTGATTCCTTGGAGTCCATCCCTGCGGGACAGGTAATGCCCTCTTCCCGCTTCTGGGGACCATAGTGGGGACTGACTGTGTTTCTTTCTCCATCAGGCAGCTTCCGATGATTTAAGGGACGTGCCAGGAGCTGTTGGTGGTGCAAGGTAAGGAAGAGGTTGGAAAGGGACCTGGGCCTGCATGCCACTGACCTGGCCTCTCCCTGCACAGCCCAGAACATGCCGAGCCGGAGGTCCAGGTGGTGCCGGGGTCTGGCCAGATCATCTTCCTGCCCTTCACCTGCATTGGCTACACGGCCACCAATCAGGACTTCATCCAGCGCCTGAGCACACTGATCCGGCAGGCCATCGAGCGGCAGCTGCCTGCCTGGATCGAGGCTGCCAACCAGCGGGAGGAGGGCCAGGGTGAACAGGGCGAGGAGGAGGATGAGGAGGAGGAAGAAGAGGAGGACGTGGCTGAGAACCGCTACTTTGAAATGGGGCCCCCAGACGTGGAGGAGGAGGAGGGAGGAGGCCAGGGGGAGGAAGAGGAGGAGGAAGAGGAGGATGAAGAGGCCGAGGAGGAGCGCCTGGCTCTGGAATGGGCCCTGGGCGCGGACGAGGACTTCCTGCTGGAGCACATCCGCATCCTCAAGGTGCTGTGGTGCTTCCTGATCCATGTGCAGGGCAGTATCCGCCAGTTCGCCGCCTGCCTTGTGCTCACCGACTTCGGCATCGCAGTCTTCGAGATCCCGCACCAGGAGTCTCGGGGCAGCAGCCAGCACATCCTCTCCTCCCTGCGCTTTGTCTTTTGCTTCCCGCATGGCGACCTCACCGAGTTTGGCTTCCTCATGCCGGAGCTGTGTCTGGTGCTCAAGGTACGGCACAGTGAGAACACGCTCTTCATTATCTCGGACGCCGCCAACCTGCACGAGTTCCACGCGGACCTGCGCTCATGCTTTGCACCCCAGCACATGGCCATGCTGTGTAGCCCCATCCTCTACGGCAGCCACACCAGCCTGCAGGAGTTCCTGCGCCAGCTGCTCACCTTCTACAAGGTGGCTGGCGGCTGCCAGGAGCGCAGCCAGGGCTGCTTCCCCGTCTACCTGGTCTACAGTGACAAGCGCATGGTGCAGACGGCCGCCGGGGACTACTCAGGCAACATCGAGTGGGCCAGCTGCACACTCTGTTCAGCCGTGCGGCGCTCCTGCTGCGCGCCCTCTGAGGCCGTCAAGTCCGCCGCCATCCCCTACTGGCTGTTGCTCACGCCCCAGCACCTCAACGTCATCAAGGCCGACTTCAACCCCATGCCCAACCGTGGCACCCACAACTGTCGCAACCGCAACAGCTTCAAGCTCAGCCGTGTGCCGCTCTCCACCGTGCTGCTGGACCCCACACGCAGCTGTACCCAGCCTCGGGGCGCCTTTGCTGATGGCCACGTGCTAGAGCTGCTCGTGGGGTACCGCTTTGTCACTGCCATCTTCGTGCTGCCCCACGAGAAGTTCCACTTCCTGCGCGTCTACAACCAGCTGCGGGCCTCGCTGCAGGACCTGAAGACTGTGGTCATCGCCAAGACCCCCGGGACGGGAGGCAGCCCCCAGGGCTCCTTTGCGGATGGCCAGCCTGCCGAGCGCAGGGCCAGGTGAGATCAAGCACAGCTCTCAGGGGCCCCGGGCTGTTAATATGGTGTTTTTCGGGGGATACAGCAATGACCAGCGTCCCCAGGAGGTCCCAGCAGAGGCTCTGGCCCCGGCCCCAGCGGAAGTCCCAGCTCCAGCCCCTGCAGCAGCCTCAGCCTCAGGCCCAGCGAAGACTCCGGCCCCAGCAGAGGCCTCAACTTCAGCTTTGGTCCCAGAGGAGACGCCAGTGGAAGCTCCAGCCCCACCCCCAGCCGAGGCCCCTGCCCAGTACCCGAGTGAGCACCTCATCCAGGCCACCTCGGAGGAGAATCAGATCCCCTCGCACTTGCCTGCCTGCCCGTCGCTCCGGCACGTCGCCAGCCTGCGGGGCAGCGCCATCATCGAGCTCTTCCACAGCAGCATTGCTGAGGTAGCGGCCCGGGTGTGGGTGCCAGCTATGGCGGTGGAGCTGACAGGAGGCCCCCCGTCTTCAGGTTGAAAACGAGGAGCTGAGGCACCTCATGTGGTCCTCGGTGGTGTTCTACCAGACCCCAGGGCTGGAGGTGACTGCCTGCGTGCTGCTCTCCACCAAGGCTGTGTACTTTGTGCTCCACGACGGCCTCCGCCGCTACTTCTCAGAGCCACTGCAGGGTAGGCACAGGGCCTGCTGGGGCTCAGGAGCTCGCCTCCCTCTGTCCCTTTCTCCATCACACAGATTTCTGGCATCAGAAAAACACCGACTACAACAACAGCCCTTTCCACATCTCCCAGTGCTTCGTGCTAAAGCTTAGTGACCTGCAGTCAGTCAATGTGGGGCTTTTCGACCAGCATTTCCGGCTGACGGGTGGGTGACCCTCTGTGCTTTGTCCTATTTCGCCTGTGGCCCTGACCAGCCCCTTCTCGTGCAGGTTCCACCCCGATGCAGGTGGTCACGTGCTTGACGCGGGACAGCTACCTGACGCACTGCTTCCTCCAGCACCTCATGGTCGTGCTGTCCTCTCTGGAACGCACGCCCTCGCCGGAGCCTGTTGACAAGGACTTCTACTCCGAGTTTGGGAACAAGACCACAGGTACCCCTGTCTAGCTCAGGCTGCAGACAGGCCAGGCTATAGCCCAGGTGGCATCTCTCTGCAGGGAAGATGGAGAACTACGAGCTGATCCACTCTAGTCGCGTCAAGTTTACCTACCCCAGTGAGGAGGAGATTGGGGACCTGACGTTCACTGTGGCCCAAAAGATGGCTGAGCCAGAGAAGGCCCCAGCCCTCAGCATCCTGCTGTACGTGCAGGCCTTCCAGGTGGGCATGCCACCCCCTGGGTGCTGCAGGGGCCCCCTGCGCCCCAAGACACTCCTGCTCACCAGCTCCGAGATCTTCCTCCTGGATGAGGACTGTGTCCACTACCCACTGCCCGAGTTTGCCAAAGAGCCGCCGCAGAGAGACAGGTACCGGCTGGACGATGGCCGCCGCGTCCGGGACCTGGACCGAGTGCTCATGGGCTACCAGACCTACCCGCAGGCCCTCACCCTCGTCTTCGATGACGTGCAAGGTCATGACCTCATGGGCAGTGTCACCCTGGACCACTTTGGGGAGGTGCCAGGTGGCCCGGCTAGAGCCAGCCAGGGCCGTGAAGTCCAGTGGCAGGTGTTTGTCCCCAGTGCTGAGAGCAGAGAGAAGCTCATCTCGCTGTTGGCTCGCCAGTGGGAGGCCCTGTGTGGCCGTGAGCTGCCTGTCGAGCTCACCGGCTAGCCCAGGCCACAGCCAGCCTGTCGTGTCCAGCCTGACGCCTACTGGGGCAGGGCAGCAGGCTTTTGTGTTCTCTAAAAATGTTTTATCCTCCCTTTGGTACCTTAATTTGACTGTCCTCGCAGAGAATGTGAACATGTGTGTGTGTTGTGTTAATTCTTTCTCATGTTGGGAGTGAGAATGCCGGGCCCCTCAGGGCTGTCGGTGTGCTGTCAGCCTCCCACAGGTGGTACAGCCGTGCACACCAGTGTCGTGTCTGCTGTTGTGGGACCGTTGTTAACACGTGACACTGTGGGTCTGACTTTCTCTTCTACACGTCCTTTCCTGAAGTGTCGAGTCCAGTCCTTTGTTGCTGTTGCTGTTGCTGTTGCTGTTGCTGTTGCTGTTGGCATCTTGCTGCTAATCCTGAGGCTGGTAGCAGAATGCACATTGGAAGCTCCCACCCCATATTGTTCTTCAAAGTGGAGGTCTCCCCTGATCCAGACAAGTGGGAGAGCCCGTGGGGGCAGGGGACCTGGAGCTGCCAGCACCAAGCGTGATTCCTGCTGCCTGTATTCTCTATTCCAATAAAGCAGAGTTTGACACCGTCTGCATCTTCTAAACCAAGGGTCACTGGGATCC